GAAAGAAGGAGGAACTTCCAAACACTTATAAAACCGTCAGCTCTTGTGGGAACTCCCTATCAGGAGAGCGGCAGGAGAGAAACAGCCCTGCATGATCCAATCACTTCCCTACTTCCACAATGGGGATTACAAATGAAGATGAGATTTGGGTGGCGACACAGAGCCATATCGTATCAAAGTATGAAAGGTTTCTAGGATTTATTAGTTTGGGTTGTTAAGAGTTATACGGCTGGCAACGCTGTGCAGGGCCGTTTACTTCAGCTGCATACATTTTTTCGCTGCATGAGGGGTTGGGGAGAGCTACTCTCTTCTGGTCCTGAAAAGTAATCAAGAGAGAGAGGGATTTTTCACATCGTGTCTTAATTCTCACAAAGGCACGCTTCAAATGACGGATAAAAACCCGTCTTCCCGACTCCAAGAAGCTACTTTCTGACAGTTGTAAACAAGCTTCTTTCTCTTACTGCACAGGAGAGTCCTCTTACAGATCTCAGATCCTGACATTATTTTCAATAAAACTTTGTGCGGCCGCTAGTTTTAAATTCATGGTCTCCTGGAAGCTTTGGCTGGAGACTACTCAGCTCGTCACTGAACTAACGGCTTTTGGGGGTTCTTTTTTCCCAGTTGAGTTTCTGTGTCTTTTACACGTTTGGTTTTATGGTCCGTTGGAGGTTTTTTCACGCTGAGGGTGAAGATTCTTAGTTTCCTCAATTAGCATAAAAGCTGCTCCAAGGCTGCTGAGTCTTCAGTTCCATTCCATTCAAAATGTTAATTCCTGAGACACGCAACCTACGCCCTACTGTCCTTTGTCCCACGGCTTCTCGAGATTATCTCTGTGTTTTAATAGATAAAACGCCTTCTCTCCCCACCCGTGGGGTGCAAAGCACAGCGCATGGGGCTGGTGGCGCCCGAGAGCATCACACAACGCATGCGCCAGTCCGCAGGTGTGGGCGGAGGAGAAATCGCGTCGGCGGCAGGGGATGACGTAAAAAGGCCGCGCTGTACTGCGGCTTGTGCCGCTTCCGCAAGAAGGTTTCCTGGCCTGTTGCAGCCATGGTGCATTGCAGTTGCGTGTTGTTCAGAAAGGTCCGTGCGGGTCCCCTCAGCCTGGTCCCCTTTATACAAATATTCTTTCTCTTTTTTTTTTAAGTATGGAAATTTCATCGATAAGCTAAGACTCTTCACCAGGGGAGGATCCGGTGGAATGGGTTATCCTCGTTTAGGTGGAGAAGGTGGAAAAGGTGGTGATGTCTGGGTTGTAGCCCAGAACAGAATGACTTTAAAACAACTTAAAGACAGGTATCCTCGGAAACGGTTTGTGGCTGGAGTAGGAGCAAACAGCAAGTAAGTAATTACTGAATGACTTAAATTTTAGAATACATACATATATATACTTTTTTTTTGGTAGAATTAGTGCACTGAAAGGCTCCAAAGGAAAAGACTGTGAAATCCCTGTGCCTGTGGGTATTTCAGTAACTGATGAAAATGGTAAAATTATAGGTGAGTGTACTATAACTCCAAAAGTTGTAAAATTGCTGTAAGTATTTCTCTCCCTCTTTTTAAGGAGAACTCAATAAAGAAAATGACAGAATTTTGGTAGCTCAAGGAGGTCTTGGTGGTAAATTACTTACAAATTTCTTACCATTGAAAGGCCAGAAACGAATAATTCACCTTGATCTAAAACTTATAGCTGATGTAGGCCTAGTAGGGTAAGTATCGTTCATATTTTTATTATTATACTCATTTGTGTATAATTTTATATTCTTGTTTCAGATTCCCAAATGCTGGAAAATCCTCTTTGCTAAGTTGTGTTTCTCATGCAAAACCTGCAATTGCAGATTACGCATGTAAGTGTAATTTGATTGTACATTTTAATGAGTAGCCTTAATTTATTGCTGTGTTTCCTTTTAGTTACAACATTAAAGCCTGAACTTGGAAAGATAATGTACAGTGATTTCAAACAGGTAGGTATTTTTAAAGTAAAACACTATATTAGCCTTTTTCATTAACCATTTAACTTTGTATTAGATATCAGTAGCTGATCTTCCGGGTTTAATAGAAGGAGCACATATGAACAAAGGAATGGGCCACAAATTCCTCAAGCATATAGAAAGAACTAGACAACTACTTTTTGTTGTAAGTCATATGTATACTAATGTGATATTCAAAAAGGCTGTCTCTTTCCTTCTCTTTTTTTTAGGTTGATATTTCTGGATTTCAGCTTTCTTCTCACACTCAATACAGGACAGCTTTTGAAACCATAATACTGCTTACAAAAGTAGGTTTTCTGTTTTACTGTGTTCTGTATTTAAAATTATTGGGTTTTCTCTTTTGATTTAAAGGAGTTGGAATTGTACAAAGAGGAACTTCAGACAAAACCTGCACTCTTGGCAGTTAATAAAATGGACTTGCCAGATGCCCAAGATAAGTTCCATGAATTGATGAGCCAGCTCCAGAATCCTAAAGGTAAACCTATTTATTCATTTAATTCTAATTTAGAAATCAGCTTTGTTTGTGCTCTTTCTTTTAGATTTTCTGCATTTATTTGAAAAAAACATGATTCCAGAGAGGACTGTAGAGTTCCAACATATCATCCCCATATCTGCAGTTACTGGAGAAGGAATCGAAGAATTAAAGAATTGTATAAGAAAGTCACTGGATGAACAGGCCAACCAGGAAAATGATGCACTTCATAAGAAACAGTTGCTTAATTTGTGGATTTCTGATACAATGTCTTCTACTGAGCCACCATCAAAGCATGCTGTTACTACTTCCAAAATGGATATAATTTAAATATATTAAAAATGGTATTGATGGAACAGTATTTAATGCTTAAAAACAAGGAAATCCTTTCATCTGTGACAACCTGGAGGACATGTTAAGTAAAATAAGCCAGGCTTAGAAAGACAAATGCTGCATAATCTCACTGTGGAATCTTAAGTTGAACTCATAGAAGGAGAGAATAGAATGGTGGTTATCAAGGGCTGGTGGGGCAGTGGAGGATTGAGGAGATATTGGTCAAAATTTACAAAATTTCAGTTAGACAAGGCAACTGAGTTCAAGAGATCTGTTGTACAGCTTGGTGACTGTAATTAACAACAATGTATTTTGAAAGTCACTGAGTAAATTTTAAGTGGTTTTTCCAAAAAAGCACATAAGGTAATGCACGTTAATTAGCTATATTGAGCCATTCCACAATGTATAGATATTTCAAAACATGTTACACATGATAAATCCAGTTTTTCTACGTCATTTTTTAAAATTATATTTAATTTTTTTATTTTGAAAGTTTTTTCACAGATCTTTTTTTTAGTATTATTACCTTCTGATATATGTGTCATTATTGAAGAACCATACCTTTTAAAGTTATTATTTTGTAATTAAGTATGTCAACAGTAAAAAATAACCAGTGGCCAGGCATGGTGGCTCATGCCTGTAATCCCAGCACTTTTCGGAGGCCGAGGAGGGCAGATCACTTGAGGTCAGGAGTTCAAGACCAGCCTGGCCAACATGGCGAAACCCCGTCTCTACTAAAAATATAAAAAATTAGCCAGGCATAGTGGCGCATGCCTGTTGTAGCCCCAGCTACTCAAGAGGCTGAGGCAGGAGAATTGCTTGAACGCGGGAGGTGGAGGATACAATGAACCCGAGGTCGCGCCACTGCACTTCAGCCTGGGTGACAGAGCTAGACTCCATCTCAAAAAAAAAAAAGAGCTAAAAAATTACATTTTACAAGTTTATGGCCAGCCCACCTGTAATAACATTCTCTGATATTCCTTTACTTAGGATGTCCCTATTGAGATCATTTTTTAAATTTATGTGGAAGGATTCTCTAGATTATTATTAGAATGAGCAATTCAGTTTTGTTTGTTTTTGAGCCTGTCTTGTACCTGGTTGCACTAAATATATAATAGTTATCTTTTGTGGAGACCTTAAAACCCTAAATTTGAATACATGTTCAATGATAGTAAAGATATGACAGAAACTAGAAGATAGCTGTTTATGATTTGAGCTTTTGGAAAATTTTCGTTTCTTGAATGTAATAGTATTTTTTCCTGAATTGGAGGAGACTGATCTATATTGTTTCATTTTTCTTTTGTCCTAGTCTATTTCACTTTCTTTTGTCATAATCTATTTAATTTCCCACTTTCTTATTTTAGTAAAGAGAGAATAAATAGCAAGTGCAGGCCAGGCATGGTGGTGCAGGCCAGACATAGCGGTACATGCCTGTAATCCTAGCACTTTGGGATGCCAAGGCGGGAGGATTGCTTGAGCCCAGGAGTTCATGCCTGAGCAACATAGCAAGACCCTGGCTCTCTATAAAACAGAAAACGCAAACTTTAATATTATCAACAATCAATATATTATAAGAGATTGCAATTTCTAAGTTTCTACCTGAGTGTTTCACAAATACAAACTGGACATTTTCCCTTTAAATGAGTTTTATTATAAAATGTACATATTGATTGTAAAAACAAAAAATTCAAATAGTACAAAAGCATATAAGTAACTAATAAAAGCTCCCTTTCTGCATTAGGCCCCTCAGTTCTTCCCAGGGAAAATGATTAATAGTTTACATTCTTGCAGAAATTTTTTATGTATAAATTTTTACCCAAATGAATTCATTATATAAATTTTTTCCAACTTAGTGTTTTTTTACATAATAGTAGCAAGTTAAAAAATTGTACTTCAGGCCAGGCACGGTGGGTCACGCCTGTTAATCTCAGCACTTTGGGAGGCTGAGGCAGGAAGACCACTTGAGGTCAGGAGTTCAAGACCAGCCTGGCCAACATGGTGAAAACCCATCTCTACTAAAATACAAAAATCAGCTGGGCATGGTGGCGCATGTCTGTAATCCCAGCTACTCGGGAGGCTGAGGCAGGAGAATCGCTTGAACCCGGGAGGCGGAGGTTGCAGTGAGCTGAGATTGCGCCATTGCACTCCAGCCTGGAGGACAAGAGGGAGACTTCCTCTCAAAAAACAAAATATTGTACTTCAAAAAATTATTCTTCAATGCTATTTTTAAATTACTAGAAATTATTTTGGAATTTAATGTTGCATACAGCCTGAGATATGGCTGTTCACCCTTTGGTAAAGTATTAAAGAAAAATAATGCATTGTTCTCAGCTTAAATTTTTTTCTGATTTGACAACATGAGTGATGTTTTCCCAGTATTATTTCAATTATATTTGTTTTATTTTCTGTTCCTCACTCCTACCTCTCATTCCAGTCCCCAAACTGGCTTTTCTTTTATTTCTTTTTTCTTCATTGCTGATGTATTTATTGAGCAATGTCCTGTATCAGGCACTGTCCAAGGTGCTGTATGTGCCATGTTGAAGAGAACAGACAGGACCTACTGTCCTTGTATATCTTGCCTTTGATAACAGAAACTGCAGGGGATTGGAATAGCCTCTTTACAAGAAAAGAATAAGAGTGAGGAAAAGCGTTTGGAATTTATAGTGATCACAGTGACCAGGTTTTGTATTGGGTATGTTTTACATTTGTAACTTCAGTGCTATTTTTTTTTAAGCTCCATTGTTTTCTAAATGTAAACAAGTATCAATGTAAGGACAGTTTCATCAGGTGAATATCAGAAGTACTGACACCATAATCTCATTTTGCACTGTGGCAAAGGGTAGTAGATGTGTGTTCAGGATTATTTGCTCTGTCAGTAGTGCCCAGGGTGCCACTCCATGACTAACCGAAACATTTTATTATGTGACTCACTAAGATGTTCAATTCATTAGTATTTTCTGGTTACTCAAAGTGTACTCTATGTACCTTTTTTTGACCTTTGATTTTTATTCTGATGGAGAAGATCAGATTCCTTTTTTATCTTATAAAAAATAATTTTGAAACAAAGACTTATTTTGAAGTAAGTCTTTTAACATTATCTCAGATGCATTTTATTTTGTCCTTAAGTAAGACTTTTCATTTTTACCTTTCAAAATGCAATTTTCAAAATATATGCTTTTTTGAAACACTTATTATGTTACTGAATAACCAGAGTATTAAATTCAATGTACAGCAAATTTTTACAAAGTCCCAGTAGTTCTTGCAGAGCTTTCTATAATATCAGATTTATTTACCATCATGAAATATGTTTATACAGTATTAAGTATATTGTACTATGAAGTTGGACCTGCACACTGAAAAATTCCAAAATACCTATTATGTTGTGCTTTTTGTGATATATATTCATATTATTATTTGTCATAACAAGGTGAACTTTTTTAAAATGGTAAACATGTATTAGTTACATAATCAGGAAAAAAGTCATCTTTTATAATGAGAAAAATTAGGTCAAGGATATTTCAGGTTTTATCCAATTAGATTTCTTGTAAAGTTATGTGTTTTCTTTTATCTCAGTGCTTATTTGCTTTGCAAGGATGAAGGTTAGAGATTCCTTTCAGTAGTTAATGAAAGCTACAGACTTGTCTTGCCGAAAAATGTACATAAACACATAAACTATTTTCCAAGCAGTTTCACAGTGTTTGCAAAGTTCAGATTGAAAACCCAGTTTTACAAATCCCATCTACAAATTTGCATTGTCATTAAGATATATTAAAAATAATTTTTCAAAGCAACAGCACAGATGCACTTTAAAACTGTAGCTTAAAAATAAAAATTAGTAATATAACTTGTGTAAACCTACACAAAAGATAAAAGATATCTTATTGCAAAAATAGGGCAACATTTTGTTTTAAAGACCAAATAGTGAATTGAATTTAATGCATATCTTTAAATCCTTAATAGTATCTCAAATCTGGTTTAAATCTGTCTCTCCTTAACGGAATAGAAAGTGAAACAAATCCAGAAATCTTGTTCGAGTACATGGTCTGTGCTAGTAATCATATCTAAAGTGGTAATGTTACCATATGCTGGGTACTGGGCTGAGTAAATCACATATTTTAACTTATTTAAACACTGCACTGTATTGCCTGCTAGCGATGTCATTTTTTTAAAGTTGGATGGTGAATACATGAGTTGTTTTTTAAACTCTTTTGGGAGCCTAAAAAATTTGAATTTTTTTTTTTCCCCCCCCAGACGGAGTCTCGCTCTCTTGCCAGGCTGGAGTGCAGTGACATTATCTTGGCTCACTGCAGCCTCTGATTCCCTGGTTCAAGCAATTCTCCTGCCTCAGCCTCCCGAGTAGCTGGGATTACAGGCATCCACCACCACGTCCAGCTAATTTTTGTATTTTTAGTAGAGACGGGGTTTCACCATGTTGGCCAGGATGGGAAAATTTTTTAAAAGACATTTATTAAAAAAAAATGTCTATGCCTTATCAAAGTTTATAACTCAAGAATTAATGAGATAAACAGTGGACAAAAAGTGTTGGCAGATAACATGCATAATTTTAATTAAAAGTTAAGCAGTGAAAAATAAACATCTTTTTTTCTTAAAGAGATATTTCATATCTGTTCTATTTGTTTAGTTTTATTTATTCTTTTTAGAGACAGGGTCTCTCTGTGGAGTGCAGTGGCATGATTATAGCCCTCTGCGGCCTCAATCTTCAGGGCTTAAGTTATCCTCCTGCCTCATCCTCCCAAGTAGCTAGGACTACAAGTGTGTGCCACCATACCTGGCTAATTTTTAAAAACTATTTTGTAGAGACAGGGTCTTACTATGTTGCCCAGAGTGGTCTTGAACTCCCATCCTCATGGAATCCTCCCACTTCAGTCTCTGAAAGTGCTAGGATTATAGGCATGAGCCATTTATGCCCAGCCAGTTTTCTTTTTTCTAATTGAAGCTTGGCAAGCAGAGGGAAATGTATTAGGGAAATAGCTTTAGTTTTGAGTGGGTGTCAGTAGCCAGCTGAAGAAAAAGCAAAATGAAATAGGTAGTAGAAATGAGAAAGGGAGAGAGGGAAGAAGAAAAAAATGGATGTTGGAAAGTTGTTGCATGTCTCTCTGGATAGCTCAGAAGTATCAGTTGTGGTTATTGCCTCACTTGGCTTTTGTAAGCATGAAAAAGCCAGGGACAATTTCAACTACCATTTCTGACCATCATCAACCACAAATTTTAGGCAATTTGTTAGAATTTTTTTTAAATGTTCTTAATAGTTGTTGGGTACCTGGGAGATTTCAGAGAAAGTAATCACCTTTGTATATATTATTAATGTGTTTATAATAGAAATTAAATTCTTTGGGATGTACAGGTAAGATAAGCTATGTGAAGCATAGCTGTTATCCAAGTCGTGTGCCTTTGAAATACTTGGAATTTGAAGAACAGGACATGCAGCTTATGTTATAATTAATTTGCGAGCAATATATGGCATGATAGTATTTTCTTATCTAAATTCTGAGTGCATTGAAAGTTTAAAGCAAAGGACAAAAGCTTCCTTTGTTCATGGCCCATATTCCAGTATATTTTTCTGAAACTGCCAATATTTTCTGATCGGTACTTTCATTTTTCTAGTTGGTTACCAAATACTGTTATTGGTATTATTTCTATATAAAAGGCTTTAAGAAGACTATAGTATAATTTTCTTAAGAAAAAAGACATGATTATAAGCTAAAATATGCCTTCGGTTTTGTGTGCTACAAATTGAGGGAGATTGAGAATATTTTAAATCAAGGGCAGACATTGAGTAAAAGCTTATGACTTTGGATGGATTTGAAACATGATTAAATGACAGAGTAAATAAAAGCCCCTAGTCAAGTGAATTCTAATGGGGGAAATAAGAGGACTATATAAAAATTGAACCTCTGTTTTGAAAACAAATCTTTCCAGGAAGTGGTACCACTCTGGGGTCAAGAGAAATTGTAAGAACAATAAAATGAGCACACATGACCTTCCTTTCCTATAAAAATATGAAGCAGAAAACTCCCCCATGATTTCCTCATGTTGCTTAGAATAGTGTGTATTTCAGAACTTTTCCATTTAATATTTTTGGACCACAGTTGACTGAAACTGAGGATGGGAGGAAGGGATGCTTAAAACCTTGGATAGTACCAAACCCTATATATATTATGTTTTTTTCTATATATACACAGCTATGATAAAGTTCATAAATTAGGCACAGTAAGAGATTAAAAATATTAAATTGGGCCAATTAATATATTGTAATAAAAGCTATGTTAATGTGGTCTCCCTCTCGAAATATCTTTACTGATTATAT